TTCTTTTTTTTTTTTTTTTAGAGAGACTGAGTCTGACTCTGTCCCCCAGGCTTTAGTGCAGTGATGTGAATTCATAGCAGTCTTGATCTCCTGGGCTCAAACGATCCTCCCACCTCAGCCTCCCAAAGTGCTGGGATTCTCGGATTCCAGGCATGAGCCACCATGCCCGAACCATTGTAGGATTTTTTTTTTTAAGTGTGAGATGCCCTTGGGACACTCTAGGGAGAAATCGTAGAGGCCATTGACTACATGAGACTAGAAAGATCTATGATGGGGCTGGGTGGCTTCAGCAGACATGGGGAGCACTGGCTATGAGTAGGAGCTGTTGGGATCAGGGGGAGACTTTGGGTTACGAGTGGATCACTGGGACACTGGGGCACCGTGGGGATCAATACAATTTGGGAATCAGAGGTAGGTTTTGGAGGACAAGTGAGGTTGTTGAAAATAAGAAAATCATGGAAATATACATTGGAGGTTGGTGGAAAATATGAAGGATGTTTGGAGTTAGCATTAATCAATAGTGGGTCAGAGGAAGTCCTCTGAGTTGTGTGGGGACACAGGGATTTGGTGGGTCACCAAGGGTGGGGAAGAATGGTAGCAGATGCTGTGGTCATTCAGGGATTTGAATATGTCAGTGGGAAACACTGGAGGTCAGGGGAGTGTATATTGGGCGTCTAAGGAGAGACCAGGGTCACTTGGGGTTGGCTGTGACTTCATGGGAAGGCTGGACTATGGATGAGGGCTTCTTTGTCGTGGGGGAAAAAAAAAAAAAAATCCCTCCGTTGCTAGGCAAACGTTCCCAGGGCGCGGTTGCTAAGGACTTGAGCTTTCTAACTGGCCACGCCTCTTTCCATTGCGGGCTCCGCCCCCGCAGCCAACCACAAGTCGGTCACAGGCTCAAAGGCCGCGCCCACCTTCTCGCCCCGCCCACAGTCCCAGCACCGTTACCCGAGCGACCGCGGGGATTCGTCCCGCCTCCGGATCTGGGTGCCAATCGAAGAGGCGTTGCCCGGGCGACGACCCCACCTTTTCCGGCGCGGGCCAGCGGCTTCCGGGAGGGGGCCCGGCTGCGGGCGGCAGTCCGGCAGTGGCGGGGCCCGGGGGGCGCCCAAGATGGCGGCGGGCGGCGCGGAGGGCGGCTCGGGCCCCGGCGCCGCCATGGGGGACTGCGCGGAGATTAAGTCGCAATTCCGCACGCGCGAGGGTTTCTACAAGCTACTCCCGGGCGACGGCGCCGCTCGCAGGTCGGGTCCGGCTTCCGCCCAGACTCCGGTGCCGCCTCAGCCACCGCAGCCCCCGCCCGGCCCTGCCTCCGCCTCCGGTCCCGGCGCTGCAGGCCCCGCGTCGTCCCCGCCGCCCGCAGGCCCCGGACCCGGGCCCGCCCTGCCCGCCGTGCGCCTCAGCCTCGTGCGCCTCGGGGAGCCGGACAGCGCCGGGGCCGGGGAGCCGCCCGCCACGCCCGCGGGGCTGGGCTCGGGGGGAGACCGCGTCTGCTTCAACTTGGGCCGTGAGCTCTATTTCTACCCAGGCTGCTGTCGTCGTGGGAGCCAACGGGTGAGCGGCCTGCATCGTGGGGCCCTGGGTGCCACCATTAACTCCTTTTCTCCCACCCCTCAAGTCCATTGACCTCAACAAGCCAATTGACAAGCGGATCTACAAGGGCACCCAGCCCACCTGCCACGATTTCAACCAGTTCACTGCTGCCACCGAGACCATCTCGCTGCTGGTGGGCTTCTCAGCGGGTCAAGTGCAGTACCTGGATCTCATCAAAAAGGACACCAGCAAGCTGTTCAATGAGGAGGTGATTGCAGCCCCCAGAGCCCCCAACTTCTCTTCTCCCAACCCCACACTGTCTCCCCTGGCAGCGGTTGATCGACAAGACCAAGGTGACATATCTGAAGTGGCTGCCTGAGTCGGAGAGCCTGTTCCTGGCATCACACGCCAGTGGCCACCTGTACCTGTACAACGTCAGCCACCCCTGCGCCTCGGCCCCGCCCCAGTACAGCCTGCTGAAGCAGGGCGAGGGCTTCTCTGTCTATGCTGCCAAGAGCAAGGCACCCCGCAACCCGCTGGCCAAGTGGGCGGTGGGTGAGGGGCCCCTCAACGAGTTCGCCTTCTCGCCCGATGGCCGGCACCTGGCCTGTGTGAGCCAGGATGGCTGCCTGCGCGTCTTCCACTTCGACTCCATGCTCCTGCGTGGGCTCATGAAGAGCTACTTTGGGGGCCTGCTGTGTGTGTGCTGGAGCCCTGACGGCCGCTACGTGGTGACGGGTGGCGAAGATGACCTGGTCACCGTGTGGTCCTTCACCGAGGGCCGCGTGGTGGCTCGAGGCCATGGCCACAAGTCCTGGGTCAACGCTGTGGCCTTTGACCCCTACACCACAAGGGCAGAGGAGGCGGCGACAGCAGCCGGTGCTGATGGGGAGCGGAGCGGCGAAGAGGAGGAGGAGGAGCCCGAGGCTGCGGGCACAGGCTCGGCCGGGGGCGCCCCGCTCTCTCCACTGCCCAAGGCTGGCTCCATTACTTACCGCTTTGGCTCGGCGGGCCAGGACACGCAGTTCTGCCTGTGGGACCTCACTGAAGACGTGCTCTACCCGCACCCCCCCCTGGCCCGCACCCGCACCCTCCCTGGCACACCTGGCACCACGCCACCGGCCGCCAGCAGCTCGAGGGGTGGCGAGCCTGGCCCAGGCCCCCTGCCTCGCTCGCTGTCCCGCTCCAACAGTCTCCCGCACCCAGCTGGCGGGGGCAAGGCGGGCGGCCCGGGTGTGGCGGCAGAGCCTGGCACACCATTCAGCATTGGCCGCTTCGCCACGCTCACACTGCAGGAGCGGCGGGACCGGGGGGCAGAGAAGGAGCACAAGCGCTACCACAGCCTGGGCAACATCAGCCGGGGTGGCAGTGGCGGCAGTGGCAGTGGTGGGGAGAAGCCCAGCGGCCCTGTTCCCCGCAGCCGCCTGGACCCCGCCAAGGTGCTGGGCACTGCGCTGTGCCCGCGCATCCACGAGGTGCCCCTGCTGGAGCCCCTTGTGTGCAAGAAGATCGCCCAGGAGCGGCTCACAGTCCTCCTGTTCCTGGAGGACTGCATCATCACTGCCTGCCAGGAGGGCCTCATCTGCACCTGGGCCCGGCCGGGCAAGGCGGTGAGTGGCCCCACACCAGCCTGCCGGGGACCGAGTCCTAAAAGAGACCCCTCTGTCTCCGTAGTTCACAGACGAGGAGACCGAGGCCCAGACAGGGGAAGGAAGTTGGCCCAGGTCACCCAGCAAGTCAGTGGTAGAGGTAGGACTGTCCCTGAGTTCTTTCCCCAGCACCCCCTCCCATCTCTCCCTCTCATCTTCCCCAGGGCATCTCCTCCCAACCAGGCAACTCCCCGAGTGGCACAGTGGTGTGAAGCCATGGATATCGGGCCCCCCCAACCCCATGCCCCCAGCCTCCTAGCCATAACCCTCCCTGCTGACCTCACAGATCAACGTATTAACAAGACTAACCATGATGGATGGACTGCTCCAGTCCCCCCACCTGCACAAAATTTGGGGGCCCCCCAGACTGGCCCGGACACGGGCGATGTAATAGCCCTTGTGGCCTCAGCCTTGTCCCCCACCCACTGCCAAGTACAATGACCTCTTCCTCTGAAACATCAGTGTTACCCTCATCCCTGTCCCCAGCATGTGACTGGTCACTCCTGGGGAGAGACTCCCCGCCCCTGCCACAAGAGCCCCAGGTCTGCAGTGTGCCCCTCAGTTGAGTGGGCAGGGCCGGGGGTGGTCCAGCCCTCGCCCGGCCCCCACCCCAGCTGCCCTTGCTATTGTCTGTGCTTTTGAAGAGTGTTAAATTATGGAAGCCCCTCAGGTTCCTCCCTGTCCCGCAGGACCTCTTATTTATACTAAAGTTCCCTGTTTTCTCAGCGGGTCTGTCCCCTTCGGAGGAGATGATGTAGAGGACCTGTGTGTGTACTCTGTGGTTCTAGGCAGTCCGCTTTCCCCAGAGGAGGAGTGCAGGCCTGCTCCCAGCCCAGCGCCTCCCACCCCTTTTCATAGCAGGAAAAGCCGGAGCCCAGGGAGGGAACGGACCTGCGAGTCACACAACTGGTGACCCACACCAGCGGCTGGAGCAGGACCCTCTTGGGGAGAAGAGCATCCTGCCCGCAGCCAGGGCCCCTCATCAAAGTCCTCGGTGTTTTTTAAATTATCAGAACTGCCCAGGACCACGTTTCCCAGGCCCTGCCCAGCTGGGACTCCTCGGTCCTTGCCTCCTAGTTTCTCAGGCCTGGCCCTCTCAAGGCCCAGGCACCCCAGGCCGGTTGGAGGCCCCGACTTCCACTCTGGAGAACCGTCCACCCTGGAAAGAAGAGCTCAGATTCCTCTTGGCTCTCGGAGCCGCAGGGAGTGTGTCTTCCCGCGCCACCCTCCACCCCCCGAAATGTTTCTGTTTCTAATCCCAGCCTGGGCAGGAATGTGGCTCCCCGGCCAGGGGCCAAGGAGCTATTTTGGGGTCTCGTTTGCCCAGGGAGGGCTTGGCTCCACCACTTTCCTCCCCCAGCCTTTGGGCAGCAGGTCACCCCTGTTCAGGCTCTGAGGGTGCCCCCTCCTGGTCCTGTCCTCACCACCCCTTCCCCACCTCCTGGGAAAAAAAAAAAAAAAAAAAAAAAAAGCTGGTATAAAGCAGAGAGCCTGAGGGCTAAATTTAACTGTCCGAGTCGGAATCCATCTCTGAGTCACC